AGGAGTCTTGTCTTTGCTTCCTTTATTCTTTCCTCGATTCTTGTAATTGAATGTTACAAAGTATATCAAGAGGAATAAACGTATGGGGCCCCTCTCTTCCAAACAAGAAAAGGTTAAGCTTTTAATTACAGGCCCTCAAACTATCATTTTGTGCAATTAGCAATTAACTATAATCGTTGATGAGCAAATGCAAAGCTGCGCTAGCAATTTCCCTTCTCCTCATCCCAGGCTGGGTTATTTCAGTCTTGTTCTATTACAGAGGACCAGCCACAACCGCGCGCACTCTCTTTCAAACATACACACTCTCTCACTTAAAGACACATTTAGTTTTCGGCAAAACGGCATCTCAGCGTGCGATTGAGACCGGCATCCCAAACCCCACTTTTGAGCAGCCCAAACGTTTGGAGCCCCTCCGCTTCATCACTTTCTGAGTGGATAGAGGAGGCCCGAAGAAGATGCTACCTACCAGCCTCTCTCAGGGGCGCAGGAGAGGGTGGTAGAGAGATGCTTGTTGCCCCTGGAAACTGCAAGTACCCCCCAGGTGCACGCCCCGTCAGTGGGGAGGCGGTGGCAACAGCAACGATAGTTGCATCAGCGCTAACTGCTGCTGCTGCTGCGTGTTCTGCCGGAGGCTGCCGGGAGGGTACAGTAATGACTGTAGGGAGCGCACAGCCGCTGCGGCGGCAGGTTCCCTGGATCAGGAAATTAGGACAGGCACCCGGGATTGGAGGCGAGGGCGGCGCGCGAGCCAACCAGCGGTCGCCCCGGGCCCCCGTGAGCCCCAGGCGAACGCGCGGAGCAGCCGGGCCCCTAGAGCGGTCCGGGTGGCGGCGGCGGCAGCCACGACCACGACCGCGGTCACTCACGCACGCTCACACTCGCACGCTCCCCGCGCGGGCACCCGGCTGCCCGGCGCGTGCAAGAGGAGCGCGTCGAGGGAAAGGAGGGCCGAAGCCGCCGCGCTCCCGCCCGCCCGCCGCGCCTCCCGTTGACCACGCCCCCTCCGGCCCCCTCCCCGCTGCTCACCCCGCTCTCCGGCCGCCGCCGGTGCGGGTGCTCCGCTACCGGCTCCTCTCCGTTCTGTGCTCTCTTCTGCTCTCGGCTCCCCACCCCCTCTCCCTTCCCTCCTCTCCCCTTGCCTCCCCTCCTCTGCAGCGCCTGCATTATTTTCTGCCCGCAGGCTCGGCTTGCACTGCTGCTGCAGCCCGGGGAGGTGGCTGGGTGGGTGGGGAGGAGACTGTGCAAGTTGTAGGGGAGGGGGTGCCCTCTTCTTCCCCGCTCCCTTCCCCCGCCAACTCCTTCCCCTCCTTCTCCCCCTTTCCCCTCCCCGCCCCCACCTTCTTCCTCCTTTCGGAAGGACTGGTAACTTGTCGTGCGGAGCGAACGGCGGCGGCGGCGGCGGCGGCGGCACCATCCAGGCGGGCACCATGGGCACGTCCGCGCTCTGGGCGCTCTGGCTGCTGCTCGCGCTGTGCTGGGCGCCCCGGGAGAGCGGCGCCACCGGAACCGGTGAGTGAGGACGCGCCCCTCCGCCGGCGGGCTTGCTTTACCGAATGTTCCCTTCTTATTCTAGGGAGAAAAGCCAAATGTGAACCCTCCCAATTCCAGTGCACAAATGGTCGCTGTATTACGCTGTTGTGGAAATGTGATGGGGATGAAGACTGTGTTGACGGCAGTGATGAAAAGAACTGTGGTAAGTAAAGAGTTTGATGACTTATGCATTTTTCAACTTTAACCCTTCAAATAAACGTTTGTAGTAAAGAAGACGTGTGCTGAATCTGACTTCGTGTGCAACAATGGCCAGTGTGTTCCCAGCCGATGGAAGTGTGATGGAGATCCTGACTGCGAAGATGGTTCAGATGAAAGCCCAGAACAGTGCCGTGAGTGTAACTTGCTTTGGCCTTGAACTTTGGAGGCTCTTTTGAGACTGTATATCATCAACAGATATGAGAACATGCCGCATACATGAAATCAGCTGTGGCGCCCATTCTACTCAGTGTATCCCAGTGTCCTGGAGATGTGATGGTGAAAATGATTGTGACAGTGGAGAAGATGAAGAAAACTGTGGTAAGAAGATCAGTGTTGAGTGACGTAACCCACATTTTCAGTGGGGCATCCTCTCTCTTAATAGGCAATATAACATGTAGTCCCGACGAGTTCACCTGCTCCAGTGGCCGCTGCATCTCCAGGAACTTTGTATGCAATGGCCAGGATGACTGCAGCGATGGCAGTGATGAGCTGGACTGTGCCCCGCCAACCTGTGGCGCCCATGAGTTCCAGTGCAGCACCTCCTCCTGCATCCCCATCAGCTGGGTATGCGACGATGATGCAGACTGCTCCGACCAATCTGATGAGTCCCTGGAGCAGTGTGGCCGTCAGCCAGTCATACACACCAAGTGTCCAGCCAGCGAAATCCAGTGCGGCTCTGGCGAGTGCATCCATAAGAAGTGGCGATGTGATGGGGACCCTGACTGCAAGGATGGCAGTGATGAGGTCAACTGTCGTAAGTAGCTTTCTAGCATGGCATGTTCAGTTGCTTCATTCCATGGTGTTTCCTCCCTTTGTAGCCTCTCGAACTTGCCGACCTGACCAATTTGAATGTGAGGATGGCAGCTGCATCCATGGCAGCAGGCAGTGTAATGGTATCCGAGACTGTGTCGATGGTTCCGATGAAGTCAACTGCAAAAATGGTAAGGGTTTCTTCTTGTTGGTTAAGCAATGGATGGAATCTCTCTTCTTTGTTTCTCTTTGTAGTCAATCAGTGCTTGGGCCCTGGAAAATTCAAGTGCAGAAGTGGAGAATGCATAGATATCAGCAAAGTATGTAACCAGGAGCAGGACTGCAGGGACTGGAGTGATGAGCCCCTGAAAGAGTGTCGTAAGTGTACTTGTTGTTCAAGTACAGATCCTGTTGTCAAGTGACTACTACATTTTTATTCCAGATATAAACGAATGCTTGGTAAATAATGGTGGATGTTCTCATATCTGCAAAGACCTAGTTATAGGCTACGAGTGTGACTGTGCAGCTGGGTTTGAACTGATAGATAGGAAAACCTGTGGAGGTGAGTCTAAGAAGAAAACCTGGACCCTGCAGAGCAGCAAGACTAATTCTGATTTCCCTCCCAGATATTGATGAATGCCAAAATCCAGGAATCTGCAGTCAAATTTGTATCAACTTAAAAGGCGGTTACAAGTGTGAATGTAGTCGTGGCTATCAAATGGATCTTGCTACTGGCGTGTGCAAGGCAGTAGGTAAATGAACTTGGACTGGTATGGCTGTTGTAAAAACTAAGTAACCCAGACTTCCATCTTGCAGGCAAAGAGCCAAGTCTGATCTTCACTAATCGAAGAGACATCAGGAAGATTGGCTTAGAGAGGAAAGAATATATCCAACTAGTTGAACAGCTAAGAAACACTGTGGCTCTCGATGCTGACATTGCTGCCCAGAAACTATTCTGGGCCGATCTAAGCCAAAAGGCTATCTTCAGGTAACTTTCAGTTCCTTTTGTGGTGTCTTGACTCTTAAATTTCTTGTGACCTATTCTGTTTCAGTGCCTCAATTGATGACAAGGTTGGTAGACATGTTAAAATGATCGACAATGTCTATAATCCTGCAGCCATTGCTGTTGATTGGGTGTACAAGACCATCTACTGGACTGATGCGGCTTCTAAGACTATTTCAGTAGCTACCCTAGATGGAACCAAGAGGAAGTTCCTGTTTAACTCTGACTTGCGAGAGCCTGCCTCCATAGCTGTGGACCCACTGTCTGGGTTTGTAGTCTGTTTTCCATCACAGACTTTGGCTGAGGCTTATTTCTCATTTAATTTTTCACAGCTTTGTTTACTGGTCAGACTGGGGTGAACCAGCTAAAATAGAAAAAGCAGGAATGAATGGATTCGATAGACGTCCACTGGTGACAGCGGATATCCAGTGGCCTAACGGAATTACACTTGGTATGTATGTTCTTCCTTCTCGACCACCCACTTGTCATGTAATGACAATTCTTTTCCTACCTAGACCTTATAAAAAGTCGCCTCTATTGGCTTGATTCTAAGTTGCACATGTTATCCAGCGTGGACTTGAATGGCCAAGATCGTAGGATAGTACTAAAGTCTCTGGAGTTCCTAGCTCATCCTCTTGCACTAACAATATTTGAGGTAAGATGTGTCTCACATCAAAGTGTGTACCTATGTACATGCTAATTGTGGGCTTCTGTTTTAGGATCGTGTCTACTGGATAGATGGGGAAAATGAAGCAGTCTATGGTGCCAATAAATTCACTGGATCAGAGCTAGCCACTCTAGTCAACAACCTGAATGATGCCCAAGACATCATTGTCTATCATGAACTTGTACAGCCATCAGGTACCGTGGAGAAGCACAGTCCTTAATAACTACCCATTTTAATGGTATTTTTTTTCCTGACTAGGTAAAAATTGGTGTGAAGAAGACATGGAGAATGGAGGATGTGAATACCTATGCCTGCCAGCACCACAGATTAATGATCACTCTCCAAAATATACCTGTTCCTGTCCCAGTGGGTACAATGTAGAGGAAAATGGCCGAGACTGTCAAAGTAAGGCATTTTGTGTTTCAACCACAAGTAGACATTAACCAGGTTCTTGGTTTTTATAATTCAGGTACTGCAACTACTGTGACTTACAGTGAGACAAAAGATACGAACACAACAGAAATTTCAGCAACTAGTGGACTAGTTCCTGGAGGTATTGAGTTCAGTACTGCAAACTGTTAATCTCTTCTAAACTGATTCCTTTTATTCCTCTGTAGGGATCAATGTGACCACAGCAGTATCAGAGGTCAGTGTTCCCCCAAAAGGGACTTCTGCCGCATGGGCCATTCTTCCTCTCTGTAAGTAGATTTCCTACAAGTCTGGGTTCAAGAGCTCACTTAGCTACCCTCTGATTTTTTTCAGTGCTCTTAGTGATGGCAGCAGTAGGTGGCTACTTGATGTGGCGGAATTGGCAACACAAGAACATGAAAAGCATGAACTTTGACAATCCTGTGTACTTGAAAACCACTGAAGAGGACCTCTCCATAGACATTGGTAGACACAGTGCTTCTGTTGGACACACGTACCCAGCAGTAAGTCAGCTTTGTGTCTTTATACACCATGGCAAGCTCATTCTATACTTCTTCTTTTCCACAGATATCAGTTGTAAGCACAGATGATGATCTAGCTTGACTTCTGTGACAAATGTTGACCTTTGAGGTCTAAACAAATAATACCCCCGTCGGAATGGTAACCGAGCCAGCAGCTGAAGTCTCTTTTTCTTCCTCTCGGCTGGAAGAACATCAAGATACCTTTGCGTGGATCAAGCTTGTGTACTTGACCGTTTTTATATTACTTTTGTAAATATTCTTGTCCACATTCTACTTCAGCTTTGGATGTGGTTACCGAGTATCTGTAACCCTTGAATTTCTAGACAGTATTGCCACCTCTGGCCAAATATGCACTTTCCCTAGAAAGCCATATTCCAGCAGTGAAACTTGTGCTATAGTGTATACCACCTGTACATACATTGTATAGGCCATCTGTAAATATCCCAGAGAACAATCACTATTCTTAAGCACTTTGAAAATATTTCTATGTAAATTATTGTAAACTTTTTCAATGGTTGGGACAATGGCAATAGGACAAAACGGGTTACTAAGATGAAATTGCCAAAAAAATTTATAAACTAATTTTGTACGTATGAATGATATCTTTGACCTCAATGGAGGTTTGCAAAGACTGAGTGTTCAAACTACTGTACATTTTTTTTCAAGTGCTAAAAAATTAAACCAAGCAGCTTAACCATGGTTTGTGCCTGTTCCTCTAGGATGAACTCCTATCCTGAGTAGTACCAAGTGTTCTAACTAAATGTGTGAGCTGTAGTTCTTGATGTTGTATAACTAAGCCTGTAATTGGGCTGGTTTCTCTTACACCCTAGCACAGTTAAAAAATGAAGTACTGTTTAACATTTGCTCCCGAAATATTTCTTACTGTGTAAAAGAAGCTAGCTTAGTCTGTACCTAGAATTCCTCTTGGTTAGAGGAGTGAGTTTCTTTTTTTTCCATTAACTTGTTTCCTGATCGAGAAACACGTGCTAAGATTTCTATGAATTCTGCTTCTTTATAGTTAAGTCTCTGTTTTCCATGTTCTGTCATTTATATAGGTCAAGGACAAGTGCCTTCTAAGGCATGGATAAGGGCTTTCTTCTTATGAAAGTCTAGACTGTCTTACTGTGAAGATGGCCAGGGAGGATAGCAAGCAATGGCATTCTTGAACAGTCTAAGGCAGGTTTCTCAGTGTGGTCCTGAGAACAGAAGCATCTGCATCACCTGGGAATGTATTAGAAATGCAAGTTCCCAGCCCCATCCCAGACCTACTGAATCAGAAACTCTGGGGGCGAGGGCTGAAACCTGCTTTCATAAGCCCTTCAGGCGATACTGATGTAAACTAAAGCTTAAAAACCACCGTTTTACTGTGACTTCATGAAGAATATAATTGCAATATCACCTAAATTTTTATCCTGGCTGGGATGGGGCAGATTCTTACTATGGACAATTTCTGGAACTTACAGTATGAAGAGCAGATGAGGAGTTTGAGACAAAGAAAAAATTGTACAGGGAGTTTAGTGAATTTTCCATCAGGTTGGCCATTACTTTCTTTCTCTAAAGTCTCAGGATGTCTGGAAGCAAGGAAAGACAAAAGACTTGAAGCACCGGGTGCATGCTGTGTGTCACAAGTGAGGTGGAGAGTTGGCTGTGGAAGGTACAGCAATTCCTCTGGAATTAAATGACCGACCAACACAGTACCAAGAGGATGAAGAGAAGATGTTTTGCGTTGCTACGTGAATCAGTGGATGACTCATATTTCACTTGCATATGAAATATAAGGCAGTTAACATCTTGTTTGTGGCTTAAGCAAGGACATTAATCCTACTAGATGAAGGGGAAGTTGGTTCTGTTGTCTTAAGGGATGCCCCCTTGTGATTTTGGTCAACTGAATGAAAAAGAAAAGATAGCCTTGGACTTTTTTTTCATGGGAGGTTTGGAGGTCAAGCATGTAGAAGGAAAAGGCTGTAGTCATGAATATAGAACTGTCTGCTCTCCACCTTTTCCTCACTCTACATTTAGTCATCACACTGAACAGGATGTGGCCTGCTGACAGTGAGTAGCTGAAGTGCCTGTTTGGTAAGTAGGTTAGCATTCATCATGAACTCTGAAAGCCATTTCAGAGTTTGGCTGCTGCTCTGACCCTGCTGTGGTACAAAAAACATGGATTTTTTTTTTTTTAACTGGAGTAATACCAAATTCCCTTTAGAAGCTTGAAGTTTGATACTATTGCTTTCCCCATTATAAGGATTATACAGTATTAATTAATTATAAGGCCCAAAGTTTGTTTTGGCAAATAAAGTATTATTCTCTATCATCATCTTTTGAATTCCTGTCCCTAGTATGTTCTTTCATGTTCTGGGTAAAATTTCCAACCCTCAAAGAGTCTAAAACGTCTCATTTTTTTTTACCACGTCCTCCCCAGTAAGAAGCCAAGGTACAACTCATTGTACCTACGAGGTACAAACTCATTTGTAGAAACAAAGTAACTAGATATTCCTATTGAAATAAGAATAGATATATTGGTGGGCCAGGCATGGTGGCTCACGCCTATAATCCCAGCACTTTGGAAGGCCAAGGCAGGAGGATCACTTGAGGCCAGGAGTTCGAGACCAGCCTGAGCAACATGGTGAGACCCTGTCTCTACAAAAAAAAAATTTATAAAAATAAAAGAAAAAAATAGTTATATGACTAAACTACTAGTCAATACAGCTTGCAATAATAGTGCATGAATGATAACAGGCCTCGGCTTTATCACCCAAAAAATAACTTGAATTCTATGTGAAATGTGTTAGGATAAGTTTGCTCTGTCTCTAGAGTTCAATGTAGAAGATAATTAAGAGGTAAAATATGAAGCTTATCATACACTAAAGGAGAATATTTGGAGTTAGATGAGCCTGTCACACAAAGTGAAAGTGGACCCTCCAGAAATTTTAGGAATTGCCACAAAGATTGATGATAGATGAATAAACAGATTTGTGGCCTCTGGTAAAGAAATCCAGCCAAGTTCCTCTGTCCAAATTTTTAAGTGCCCTTTGCAAGCTAATCTATTTGGCAAAAAAATAGTCCCAGTTGTTCAACTAGCTCCCTTAAAACATTCTAGTAGGTGTTTTAAAGCCTAGGTATCGCTGCCTCTTTAGTTCTTGATGAATACAAGGCAAAAAAAAAAAAAAAAAAAAAAAAAAAATTGAGGCTTTCACTTTGGCATTTGCTTCTGTTCCTTGTATCTGTGGAAGTCAAGTAGCCCTTCTCAAAAATGAGAAGCCAAGCTTTAAATAGCAAACTACAGGGTATTAAAAGACTAACTCTTCAGTTAAGAACACTGTAGAAATGGTAGACCAACTTAAAGTCTACCTTTTAACAATCTTTACCCCAAACCTAAAGATTCTAGGGGTCACTTATCTCTATTACGTAATCTAACTGGAATAATTTCCTAGAATTCTTACTAGTGAAATCTTACCCAAGTAAAACAATTTATTATTTTGAATCCAAATGAAAGCTATACTGTTTGCTTTCAATGGTGGCAAAAACTTGCAAAAAGCAGATATACTTTTGCTAATTTAAGTTGAAGTACTATGAATACAACCTGCTAATCTTGATCCCCAAATCTGAGCCCTTCAGTTTCATAATTGTTTTATCCTGAACGTAGTTGTGACATAGACATTTCTCAAAAGGGTCTGATACATCAAACTCCTAACAAGTAGGAGCAGCAACTAGCTAAAGAGTAGAAAGAAGCTTCCCTTATTGTGGGTGATGAGGCGGTGCCTAAAAACCACATATATATAATCCCCTGGGTATTACATATTCTGCAAGCCCTGTTAGTGGGGAGATGGTAGTGGCAATAGCAGCGATAGTTGCGTCAGTGCTAACTGCTGCTGCTGCCCGTTCTGTTGGCGGCTGCTGGCCAAGTGTGCACACTTAGCCCTGGTTGAGGTGCATTGTCTGCTGTCGTCTGTTAAGCATCTAACCGGAGTGGGAGGGCACATCAAGCGATTTCACTCTCTTAAAGAAAAGGTTTTTAGGTATTTTTGGTATTATATAGTCTCTAAGGCCAGAAGGGGCTTATAATGACTTCTCTTCTAGAATTGTAATACTAAAAAACTACTCGAGTAAATATCCTAACAAGTATGATTTTTCTTGGGAAAACTAAAAATTGTACATCCATGCTTCAGCCATATCATGGGCCTAAACTATGAGAGTTCAGAAATATATAAAAGTACAAAAATCTTCAAAGGTACTTATTTCCAAATATGGAGGGAATGAATCTGAAGAGGGAACAATGGCGTTTTTCGAACTTATTTCTCTCTAATCCAGCCTGGAGGATTTTTAGCCGAAACAGTTGCATGTGAAGGATTATCAGCCATCTTTGCATATCCCTTTCACATCTACCTTCACACAGGAAAGCTGAATGCATTTTACCAGTGAGGCTCTAGATATGAAACTTAGGGATCCATAGATAAATAAGCTACTAACAAACTGATAACAGTGGTGTTCCATCTCTCTATCATGTCTCCTGAGTCCGTTTCACGTTTTTGAGCCTGGCTAATGAGAAAAAGAACAAAGTAGGACCATGACCCAGTGTTCTCCTGTAAATCTCACTGTAAAAATCTCAATGCAAAAACACTGAGACAGGAGTGAGACCAGCTGCGGGTGGGGAGTTTGTGCTCCGCAGGTTACCTCATGGCATATCAAAAATGGCTTTTTTCTTCACTGCGCTCAAGGAAAAAGTCAGATGGGTGACAAGGTGGTTCTGTTTAGAAGCAGCAGGCAATGTAGTTAACAGCATAGACTTCCGTGTCTTGTGTGTGGTACCTTGGGCAAGTTACTAACTCCCTCTGTAAAGTAGAGACGATGGGGACTGTCTCACTGTGACAAGGTAAGATTTAAGTGAGATGCACACAAAAAGCTCAGCACAGTGTCTGGCATCTAATATGTGCAGGGCAGATGTCACTACTGAATATCACATCAATGCTAGGGCTGTATTTACTGTCACACACAGGCACCGGTAAGTGACTTTACCGGTGAAAGTCACAGGTACCTTTATCTATGATGAATGTAATGTGTTAGATGGTGACCGAAGTGTTCTCCACTACACCTGTCTGAAGAGATCTAAGTCTGATATTTAAGGAGTGATAGCATCTTGCATACTTAAGAAGGCTTAAAAGACTGCATGGTTTAAACCCTAGAAACATAAATGGAATGTTTCTGCCTCAGTTCTTTTGACTACCTCCTAGGACATGGAAACAAATATTTGGGAGCCTGCATAGTCTTTAGATGGCTGCCAAAGCACTTAAAATCTCCTTTAAATTCTTACCATATGCTTACTTTTGTACTAAGTAAGTGCTCCCAAGTCTTTTACTTGCTCTTCACAGCAACCCTAATAGGTATCTCCATTTTACATAGGTAAAAACTGAGGCTACAAACAATCTATGGTTCCAAATCCTATGTGCTTACTGCCGTCTTCTCTTAGAAGGGGATGCAGTACTGTACAAAGATTGAGCTGGATGTCGCATTGCATGTTTGCTGAGTCCTCCTCATTGCTGATGTTAGGATCCTTCAACAGTTTCTCAGATGCCAGCTATGGCTGGCATCCAGTATGGTGGTGTAATGGAAGTGTACTACTAGCACTACTACATCAGGTCAGCACAGATTAACTCAGTTACGTGTTATACCTTCAAGACGCTAGACATTCCAGAATTATTTTCCTTGGCCATCCAAGTGAAGTAGAAGTAGATTGTTGGATTGCAAAGAAAATGATAAAGATTCCCTAAAGGAATTTATAAGCAGGCAACTTCATTCCTATGTATAAGATATTGGGAGAAAACAAACTGTACCACAACAAATCTTAAGTTTCAAGGCTCTCCTATAGGGAGAAACATGGCCAAAAAGACAGGAAGAACTGTGGCTTGTAACTCAATGATGCTATAACTCCAGCACTGGATCTTAAGTATTCTGGAATATACCAGATTGGTAGAACTACCAGACTTGGGTATTTCTCAGTTAACACACATGCAAGGAGGAAGAGAGTTTTTTTGAACAAAATGACTGGCTTTGACAAAACTATCTTGCTCTTTTTAAATGTCACTTGATACTAGAATGCGATTTAAAAGCATGTAATGCCTCAGGAGTCCGGCATATACAACCAAATTATCATGCTCAGGATCTTCAGAATTCTAAAGGCACATGTTAGAATGCAGAGTCCTGATGACCTGTCAATAAACTTTTTTTTACTAATGAACTGTACATTTAAATAAAAGTTTATTTTTGGGATAATTGTGAGCCTTTCCTTTCTCTAGAGACCTTTT